GGATTCTAATTTGTATTCTACTCTATATGCTGTATTTTAAAACAAATGTCTTGCTTTGTAGTTCATAATCTTTCCACCTAATCCTTAAAGACACTTCACTCTAGCAAATTATAAACTCAAGAGTTCCTAAGAACAATTTAGCCTATCGGTGTCTCTCATAAAGAGCTTTTATTGATCTACTTACTGAAAATGTCTTTAGATTGTGAATATTTTCATTCCATTACAGTTCATGGAACGTAGACCCTTTGTAAAATTCCACCTAGTATCTAAATAGAACTCAAGCAGGAATCAAACTTATTTGATCACCCAGGAAAATAGTTTATTTATTTGGGTTGCTAATATGAAGACTCTCTCTTTTGATACTATATAATTTCCCGATCTGAGATAGGGCTGAATTTGCTCTAAATAAAGAGAATTTTAAAAATAACAAAACTTATCTTTAGCTGGGGGAAAGTGCAGGCTGGAAACTACCTGAGAGACGTGAAGGTTCTCTCACCTTTCCCTTGTGGGCAGCCCTCAGTCATTAGGGCTCTACCAGCAAGTCAAGTACTGTTGGACAAGACACTAATCCTCTGGCGGTCTCATTGGGCTCCATTAGACCAGCCTGTGTTTACAAACCTCGTTCACATCACAGCATACACAGAATATGATACTGGTAGGGCACTTAGGTAAACTGAGGAGGTAGTGTGCTCGGCACCTGGAACCTACGGGCCGCCTGGTGTCGCGCACGCGGGAGTGTACGCTCTCAAAGAGCGATCCATCCGGCAGGACCGTTCCAGCTGACAGGCCACGGCCGTCTTACCGGGGACGAGCTGGGGTTCCCGCTGTTTCTGAAGTCAGCGGTCTTTTCCTCCTTGTAAGAAATAAGGTCTTTATATCATAAAGGTAAGCAAAGAATAAAAAGGCACAAAGGCCGCAAGCAACGCACACACGCAAAAATCGAACTACAGCACTCGACCCGCGCATTCTCCGCCGACCTTACGTCTCTCCCAGCAGGCTCCGGGAGCCACCGCGAGACTTCATCAATTCTCGCGAGATTTACCGGCAGCCATCTTCTTGGGGGTGCTGGGAGCCGGGAAGACCCCCTGAATCGTTCCCATTGAGCTGCCCTTCGCCTTCGCTTTCTTTACTTTTGCCTTTTCGACGTAGCCAACAAGCACCTGGTCCCGAGGCTGAGAGAAGGCTCGGGTCTAAGCGCGTGTCGCGCTTCCGGTCTGGGTAGATTTGCTGGGGAAGAGGGAAGGGGGAGGGCCCGGGCAAACCGTTGCTGTTTCAGCCCGGGCTGGGGGCCGGGGACGGGGAGCTCCTGGCACCCCGTGCACTTGTGGCCTGCGGCGGTCCTTGCAGAGCTGTTCGCCGACCGGGGCCCGCGGGAACCTGCCACCGGCGCCTCCCACCGCGGCCCACGCGGGCGGCGCGCGGAGGAGGGGGCGGGGGCAGCGGCGGCTGTAGCGGCCGCGACCTGGGCGGGCGGAGGAGTGTGACGGGCCTTAGGGCCGCTGTGGATGGTTTCTAAAATGATCATTGAAAACTTCGAGGCACTCAAGTCCTGGCTCAGCAAGACTCTCGAGCCCATGTGAGTATCCGGGGGATATCTCTTTGCAGGGAAAATTTTCTTCAACATTGGTTTTTTTCTTTAGCTGTGATGCAGATCCATCCGCCCTAGCAAAATATGTTCTGGCTTTGGTAAAGAAAGACAAAAGTGAAAAAGAGTTAAAGGCATTATGTATTGATCAGCTGGATGTATTTCTTCAGAAAGGTAAGATCTTTGGTTTAAAAATACTACTATATTTTTAATCTATGGTGTTTGGTTTTATTTTTAGAGACACAGATATTTGTGGAAAAACTTTTTGATGCTGTGAATACAAAGAGTTACCTACCTCCTCCAGAGCAGCCATCATCAGGAAGCCTGAAGGTAGAATTTTTTCCACACCAAGAAAAAGATATAAAGAAGGAAGAGGTAACGATTTGTGTTAATACCTTACAGGTTATACTTGTACACTTTTTTTTTTTTTTTTAATCAGATCACTAAGGAGGAAGAGCGAGAGAAGAAGTTTTCTAGAAGGCTAAATCACAGTCCTCCCCAGTCAAGCTCCCGATACAGGGAAAATAGGTGAGCAGTTCATTGAACCATACTCAGTGTTTATTTGTATTAAAGTGATCACATATTTCTTTAGAAGCCGTGATGAGAGGAAAAAAGATGATCGTTCTCGCAAAAGAGATTATGATCGAAACCCTCCTCGAAGAGATTCATACAGAGACCGGTACAATAGAAGACGAGGGCGGAGTCGCAGTTATAGCAGGAGTCGAAGTCGAAGTTGGAGTAAAGAGAGGCTTCGTGAGAGGGACAGAGATAGAAGCAGGACTAGAAGCAGAAGCAGAACACGAAGCAGGGGTAAATAATATATTTTGGTTATCTTTTTATGATAGTTTTATATGTCATTTATCTTTCGTTGCAGAAAGGGATCTGGTAAAACCTAAATATGACCTGGATAGAACAGATCCATTAGAAAATAATTATACTCCAGTCTCTTCGGTACCTAGTATTTCATCTGGCCACTACCCTGTACCTACTTTGAGCAGCACTATTACAGTAATTGCTCCTACTCATCATGGAAACAACACTACCGAAAGTTGGTCTGAATTTCATGAAGACCAAGTGGACCATAACTCTTACGTAAGACCACCCATGCCAAAGAAACGGTGTAGAGACTATGATGGTAAGTCTTTCAGCTGTTTGATAAAGTATTTAGACATTTGTTTCTAACTATTCCTTCCTCATAGAAAAGGGTTTTTGTATGAGAGGAGACATGTGTCCTTTTGATCATGGAAGTGATCCAGTAGTTGTAGAAGATGTGAATCTTCCTGGTATGCTGCCTTTCCCAGCACAGCCTCCTGTTGTTGAAGGACCACCTCCTCCTGGACTCCCCCCACCTCCACCAATTCTTACACCCCCACCTGTGAATCTCAGGCCCCCAGTACCACCGCCAGGTCCATTGCCACCCAGTCTCCCACCTGTTACAGGTAAGTAAATCTGTTTGTTTCCCTGTATTTATTGCAATAACTTGTTTTATTTGTTTGCTTTCAGATGATATTTCTTATTCTTTGGTTTTGACAGGACCACCACCTCCACTTCCTCCTTTGCAGCCATCTGGCATGGATGCTCCTCCAAACTCTGCAACCAGTTCTGTTCCTACTGTAGTAACAACTGGCATTCATCACCAGCCTCCTCCTGCTCCACCCTCTCTTTTTACTGCAGGTGCAGTTTTGGCCCTTTTTATATTCGTAATGAGTGGAGTTTTATAATTGTTTTTTAATTACAGTTTTTGTATTACCAGATACATATGACACAGATGGCTACAATCCTGAAGCCCCAAGCATAACAAACACTTCCAGACCTATGTATAGACACAGAGTGCATGCACAAAGGCCCAACTTGATAGGACTAACATCAGGGGATATGGATTTGCCACCCAGAGGTACTATAATTAATCTTTCCTTCCTGTCATTTTATTTTTTTCATTTTCTTTTGTTTTAAAACAGAAAAGCCTCCCAATAAAAGCAGTATGAGGATAGTAGTGGACTCAGAATCAAGGAAAAGAACCATTGGTTCTGGAGAGCCTGGAGTTCCTACAAAGAAGACTTGGTTTGATAAGTAAGGTGGCCAGGAAAATTGAGGAGTATAATAATGTATTGACTAACTTGAATTTTGTTTGCAGACCAAATTTTAATAGAACAAACAGCCCAGGCTTTCAGAAGAAGGTTCAATTTGGAAATGAAAATACCAAGCTTGAACTTAGAAAAGTTCCTCCAGAATTAAATAATATCAGCAAACTTAATGAACATTTTAGTCGATTTGGAACCTTGGTTAACTTACAGGTAAGAGCCATGAAATGGTTTTGTTATCTCTTAAATTCACTGTTCTTAATATTTTAAATCTTAGGTTGCTTATAATGGTGATCCTGAAGGTGCCCTAATCCAATTTGCAACATACGAAGAAGCAAAGAAAGCAATATCAAGTACGGAAGCAGTATTAAACAATCGCTTTATTAAGGTTTATTGGCACAGAGAAGGAAGCACCCAACAGTTACAAACTACTTCTCCAAAGGTAAGAGAGGAATTTGTGTAAAAGTACGCGCACAACTTGTTTAACATTTTTTCCTTGTTCTGAGGTAATGCAGCCTTTAGTCCAGCAGCCCATTTTGCCTGTTGTGAAGCAGTCAGTCAAAGAGCGGCTGGGTCCAGTACCTTCAAGTACTATTGAACCTGCAGAAGCCCAGAGTGCCTCTTCAGACCTTCCTCAGGTAAAGCAAAGGTCTTACGATTGTGCCCGTAAAACACTGAATATGTCCATTTTAATTTTTTTAGAATGTAACTAAGTTATCTGTGAAGGACAGGTTGGGTTTTGTATCAAAGCCATCTGTTTCAGCAACTGAAAAGGTAAGAAGAATAGCATGATGTGTTTGTCTTGGTATATTTTTAAAAGTTGAATTTGTATTGGTAGGTGTTGTCTACATCTACTGGCCTAACAAAAACAGTGTATAATCCAGCTGCTTTGAAGGCTGCACAGAAAACCTTACTTGTTTCCACCTCTGCAGTTGATAATAATGAAGCACAGAAAAAAAAACAGGTAAGTACAACTGGTATAGTATAAAAAATTTTATTCTAATGATATTTTTGATCCCTGATTCTAGGAGGCATTGAAACTTCAGCAGGATGTAAGGAAAAGGAAACAAGAAATTTTAGAAAAGCACATTGAAACACAGAAGGTAAAATGTTAAAGTTAGATTTGGCCAAATTGGCTTTATTTTTCTCTTTTTAAAAATTTGGCAGATGTTAATTTCAAAACTGGAGAAAAACAAAACAATGAAGTCTGAAGATAAAGCAGAAATAATGAAAACTTTAGAGGTTTTGACAAAAAATATTACCAAGTTGAAAGATGAGGTCAAAGCTGCTTCTCCTGGACGCTGTCTTCCAAAAAGTATAAAAACCAAGACTCAGGTATTTAATTTCATTGTTGTTCATATTATTACTGTCACCTAAAATATTAATTACTATTTTTTAGATGCAGAAGGAATTACTTGACACAGAACTGGATTTATATAAGAAGATGCAGGCTGGAGAAGAAGTCACTGAACTTAGGAGAAAGTATACAGAATTACAGCTGGAAGTATGTTTAATCACAACTACACAGTAGGCTTAATTGTTTAACCTGTGTGTCTAATCTCTTCTAGGCTGCCAAACGAGGGATTCTTTCATCTGGTCGGGGCAGAGGAATTCATTCAAGAGGTCGAGGTGCAGTTCATGGCCGAGGCAGGGGGCGAGGGCGAGGGCGAGGTGTGCCTGGTCATGCTGTGGTGGATCACCGTCCCAGGGCATTGGAGATTTCTGCATTTACGGAGAGCGATAGAGAAGATCTTCTTCCTCATTTTGCGGTACTTTCTTACTGCTCAACAAAACAAATGCTTTTGGAGGAAATACTTTTTTTTTAATTTAAAGCAATATGGTGAAATTGAAGATTGTCAGATTGATGATTCCTCACTTCATGCAGTAATTACATTCAAGACAAGAGCAGAAGCTGAAGCAGTAAGTTTTAAAAATAATTTATCAATTCAGATGTCTTATATTCCAATATTTTTAATCATTTTAGGCTGCAGTTCATGGAGCTCGTTTCAAAGGGCAAGATCTAAAACTGGCATGGAATAAACCAGTAACTAATATTTCAGCTGTTGAAACAGAAGAAGTTGAGCCTGATGAAGAAGAAGTATGTTATTTTTTTTCCACTTATTTTTACCCAAGTTTTTTTTAATAGTCTTCTCTTTTTCCAGCAGAGAGAGATCATCATTGCCTGAATTTAGCTTTGTGACTGCAAGAGCAAGACCAGTTCCTGTCTGGAGACGACTGTTACAATAATATCATCCTATTATTTTATGTTCACTCTTTATCAATTTGAACAGATGTTTACATGTACTATAATTAGCATTTTATCTCTACAGTTCTCTAAGAGTACATCTGAGTCCAAAGTGTATCTGAATGTGTGCTCTGACCTTATTCTTAAATGTTTTCTCCCCATACTTTATAGCCATTTATTTTTTAAACACCTTAAGAAGGAACGAAAAAGTTCTCTTGGATGACGTATATTCAAGTCTGAGCCAAATTGAGGATTGTGTCTAGGAAATCTGTAAAGCCATACTACTGTGTTCATTAGCATGAGCAATTTAAAATGAAAATGAATTAAAAAGTTAAACATGAGTTTGGTTTTAATTTTGGGGGGATCTTAAGATATATTTCTGGGAGTAGGATAGCCACTGAAAATAATTTTGAATAGATGATAAAGTACTTTTTTATGTACTGTAATAGCTTGTGCATTTCTTCTGAATATACTTTCTGATGTTGCCAAGGTCATTTACCCAAATATTTTTTTAAAAATTCTTAGCCCTTCAAAACCAACAAAGAAAATAATTTTCTTCCAAGTGACAAATGATGATCTGTGGATTATAAATATTTTAAAAATTATATGTCTTAACATAATTTTTTCACATTTTTTTGACTTTCAATCAAGACATCGAAGACGACCTTTAAAGCAAGAGGAAATAGTGTTGTGTGCCTAACATTGGTAAAGACTAGTTTTTAACCATTTTAAGAAGTGTATGTCCAAATTATTTATAAGCAGTATGACTTAATATGGCTTAGAATTACTTATAAAGAATCTGATTAAATCTCATCCTAAATATGTAGCCACAATATCTTTTTTATAATGGGACTATAAGAAATGTTTGCACTTAGTTTCTGAGTATTCCTTCATAGATTCTCAGGAGGCATTTAAAAAGTTGGAAGCTATACTTGGTAGTAACTATATTAGAAAAGTCCAATTGACACTGATTTTTATTCACCCTTGTTTTATTTTTATCCAGCCATACTACCTTTATCACTTTTTTTTTTTTTTTTGGTGCAAAGCTTAACATTCTGCAAACTTTTTTTCCCCTTGAGTATGCATTGCATTTGTCATGAAGAGTAAAAAGAATGTAATAAACACATCAGTCATAATGTAAATTAACTGTTTTGATCCACATTGGTTGGATACAGCATGGTTAATTCTAGGCTTGGTTAAAAATACATAATTTGGAAAGTCTTCTAATATTTTAAAGACCTAGTAGTTTACAAGGCCTTTTTTTGTTGTTGTTGTTAGACTTTTGGTTCACATTTACAAACTAGCCACAGGGTGTTCATAAATATTTCCCCAAATTAGTTGAGTATTTTTAATTGTAAACAAAGAATTTTCTGCCCCTACTACACTGGTTTACTGCTAGGGTAAAGACCATTGTCTGAAGACACTAAACTTGGTGTTAACAGTGTTGATTGTTTAATGGATATGGACTACATGCCACTACCTGCAACTTTGTCATCCTGGAGTTTTTGTTTGGTTTGGTTTGATTTTTCACTTTTTGCTTTTAAAATTAAAAACAAAGCAAAACAAAATTGAAGATACCATTGAGAATCAGAATTCAAGATGACTTGATTCTCACTAAGATCACTGCGCTTTTTTAAAATTGCTTTGAGATCTAGTCAGTTACATATTTAAAATCCCCGTGTTGATTAGAGATAAGGTTTTCATTATTTTATTTTCCTAAATAGGATTCTCATGGAGCTATTGTAGATAACTGTACAGAATCACTTTTGTGTAATTGAATGAAGCAGTTTCCTCTGCATGATTGCATAATGAAAGCCTTTTATATATCTATATTTTTCAATACTTAGATTTTACACTATTAAGCTGCTCTAGTCATGCTATATTTGTTTTTTTAATAGAGTTTATAAATATTTATGCTCAAAATACAGATCAACTGAATATTTTTGGTCTTGTTTACAAGATAAATCATACTTTAAAATGATACAGGCCCCTCAAGTGTCTTAGGAAAAAGTCATTGGTGCTATAAAACCTTTCAGTATCATTTTTGAACCCATTGTTCAGACTTTGCTAGGTTTTAATCTGATTCCTTGTGATTTATTATAATGTAGCAGCATACTTATAAAAGTGGTCTGTGCTGAGTCAGATAGAGAGCCCAGCCCATTAGAAACACATCATAATTTAAGAATATGATGCAGAATGCCCTTACACTTATTTGTGCCCAGCTTCCCAAAAAGAAAATTGTTTTGTTAAGAGGAAGGCAGTTAATTTGGCTAGAATCCAAAAACTCATTCAGCATGGCTGTTTTCCCTTATTTCAAATGAAAAACTTTTCTAATACTAAAATATGTAATCCTGCTTTGCTTTAAATTCCCATGTCTGTCACTCAACAGGAGGCATAGTGATTCTTAAATATTTACGGAACATTTGGTGAGTTGTAAAGAGAAGTATTATTGCATTGTAGGTTTTTGCATTGATGTGTCGATTTTTTTGTTTTGTCCCAAGATTTCCTTCCAGCACCTTAATGAATGTTCATATGATAGAATGTTTTAAGTATCAGCAAAGCATTCATGGATGCCTGCTTTTCATTCTCAGAAGGCTAAACCTGTTTTGGGTATGATGCTACTTCAGAACATATTGTCTGGCACAAGATTTCTTCTAATAAGTGGTTTATTTAAACTCAATTTCGGTGGACTGTTGAATTGAAAAACACCAAAGGAGTCTTCTTGTCTGGAGACTGGATTGTTCCAGTTTTAAATACCTGTGCCCATAAGTATCCCATTTCATGAATGTGTGTTGGCATGGGGAAAAAATTTCCCTGCTCTTTGAGTGGAGCGAAAGCAATTGGTTAAGCTGTAGCAGCTTTTTTGTTTATTTTTTTAAAGTAATAATAAAACTTGAACTGAAAAAAGATAAAACTTGAACTAGAATACTACTCTTGTATGCTTAGAATGTTTATAGTGTTAAATGTTTATGTGGGGTTGTCAACATTTTTATTATTTATAGTTGAATTATGTTTTGTTAAATCCATATTGTTTATTATTTTTATATTTTGAAAATTTTTAAAATAAAAGTCTTACTAAAAACAGTTGTTAACGTTTTAAAATTGTCCTACATCTT